GTTCAGCATCCAGGAAGAATCAGGTTGCATGAATGGTTTGAAAGTTGATGGATGTGGACGATTTTATTAAATGGTGGAAGTGGCTCTCAGTGGAAGGGGAGCTGCAAAGGGGATGGTGCAGGAAGAAAGTGACCTTTCCCTGAAGTCTGCTGTCTCTGGCCGGGCTCCTCCCTGAAGTCATGCCACCTGAAGTTAAGCCACATCTCTGACACTCAGTTGCTTCTTCTCCTCTTGATGTTCAGCCGCTTGTCTGTCTGCCAGCTGAGGTCTGGGGTTTATATGGGCACGGGATAGGGGGGCTGGACAGGCTAAAGAGTAACATTTGGGCAGGATAACAGGGATAACTGTTCTCATTTAGGGCTTCGGTTTCAAGGCTTGAGGGTGGGACCTTTGCCAGTGAACCACCCTCTTCTACCCAGTAAAGCCCTGCCTTCTGTCCTTATCACTTCTTTCCAAAAAGGCTGTCATTTTGCATTCTCATCAGCAATGCATGAGACTTCCAGTTGCTTTGCATACCTTGCCATACTTGATATTGTCAGGGTTTTATAGCCATTGTAATAAGTATGTAAAAGTGTTCCATTGTGGATTTGATTTACACTTCCCTAATAACTACAATGTTTAGCATCTTTTAATGTTCATCTGTATAGTTCCTTTGGTGAAATGTCTGTTCAAATATTTTGCCCATTTTGTTACTGGGTGTTTGTTTTCAGATTTGAGAGTTGTTGATACTATATTTTCTACAGGTCTGTGGCTTGACTGTTTTAACCTCCTTCTGACTTTTCTAAGAAGACAACGTGATTTATAAACGTAAATATCTGTAGTGGAAAAACTCCCATGGCCCATCTGTAATTTCAGACCTGGGATTCCCCAGAGGTTCGAAGCTCTCATTGACGGGTAGTTGCTGGTTATGGCCAACAGCCAGGTTGGTTCAGGCACTGACATGTTAGGACATTCTGCACATGCGTGCCTCTAACACTCCTCCCCCAGCCTCTTCCTTCCCTCTGCAGAGACACCCTTCTCCTTTCTGCTGTCTCTGCACGGGTGGCCAGAGCCACACAGCCCTTTCTTTAAGTCAGGAGTTGCCCTGTCAGAGCACAAGGCAAGAAGGAAGTGGTAAAGGGACGGAGGGGAAGCCCTGAGAGGACTGAGAGGATGGGAAATTCTCTGCTGAGAGAAAACAGGTAAGTCTAGACTCCCTGTGGGAGAGCAGAGGCTGTGCCAGATACCACATTAAATTTCCCATAGGTTTTGCCTTCTCCCAAGAATCATGGTGAGCAGCTGATGGAGAATAGCTGAAAGGTGGAAAGACTTTACCAAGGAAGGTCTATATAATAGGTTACCACCTAAGAAATGAAACAACTTTCTGAAAGCCCGGGAAGGAGATGCTCTCCTGAGCTCCTCATGCTCCACAAGGAGGTCAAAATCACCACCCTCTTTCAGCCACTATTTTAAGTTTGAAATAAACAGCAAGCTTCCTGCCACCTTGAGTCTTCCTTTGATGTGCACTCCCTGCAAGCAGGTAAGCAGAGGTCATCTAGATTAAATAGGCACAGAACTCAGATTTACTTTCTGGACCTCAGCCTCTTTATTTTAAGTAGAAATAATAATACAATATCTACCTTAGAGAGTTCTAGTGTGTATTGTGCTAGCATAGTGCCTGACATAAAGTAGGGTTCAAAATTAGAAGATATTTTCTGCTTTCTTTTTCTGACCATCATCTTCCTTAATATCAAAGCCGTGCCACCAAAATAGTGCCACCACAGACAAGGTAATCTCTAGGGTATAAAGTGGGGTGATCTAGAGAGAGTAAGCGAGCCAGAGGGGGTCTTCACAGGGTTATGTTTGGAATCCCTGGTCTCAGTTCATGCTACTGGAGAGTGGAACACAGGAAAAAATGGTAGCCCACTTTTGACCACTTGCCGAAAAGAGGATTGGTGGTCCTGTGGAATATCTCATGTCCCTTCCTAAGAATCATGTTGTCTGAGACTTCTCTACCCTGGGTTGTCACAGCCCCTTGTCAATCTTCTACTCTAGCATTGTTCTAACAATTATATAAATTACTATTTTTATTACTAGATATGAGATGCTCAAATGTAGTGATTGTTTCTTATTTATCTTTGAATTCCTGGTTCCTGGCATTGTTTCTGGCATATCACGTGCACTGAATAAGTGCAAAAAAACTTTAAAAAAATTTTTTTACTTTAAAATTTTGTTTTATGTAAGAAAAAAAACCTTTTTCCAAGGTGCACACATCTTATGCTATTTGGACTTCTTATGGTTTTTTATTTATTTTAAAGAAAATTCGATTTTAAATCTAGAAAGCTTTTTGGTTTCTGCCATTGCATTCATGCTTAAAATTCTTTGCTCTTCCTAAGATAAGACAAATCAACTCACATAAGTTTTGATTTTGTTATTTTACATTTGGCAACATATATTCAATATATGGTGTCAGATGTAAATTTTTTTCCAAATAGTTGATCAGTTTGCCCAACATCTTTATTTCTATGATGATTTAAAAGGTCTCCCTTGAACCAAGTGCAGTGGCATGCACCTGTAGTCCCAGCTACTCAGGAGGCTGAGGCAGGAGGATTGCTTGAGCCCAGGAGTTTGAGGGCAGCCTGAACAACATAGCAAGACCCAGTCTTAAAAATAAATTCATTAAAATAATTAAATAAAATGTTTCCGTTAACGTATTCAAAAGTCTTGTATATATTGGTATCTAATTTTCATTGTCACCCCAACACCCAGTTATCATCTAGTCAGCATACCCCCCCAACCGTGTCTCTCCAGATCAAATAAGCTAAGAAGTCAGGGAAATTTTGCACAGAATAGAATGGCACTCATCCCTTCATGAGAGGAGCTCAGTCTCAGAGGAAGAGACCTGCCAGCAGCAAACCCAGCTTTTCCCCCTTAGTGGCTGTGGATCCTCAGACCAGTTGCCTAGCATTTTGGGCCTCAGTTTCCTCATTAGTATAAAAAATATAATGATAATATCTATCTTATGGATTTATTCTGGGATTAAATGAAATATAACACACAAAATGATTGGCATATAGTAAGTAGTGTTTAAGTGTTAGTTTCTTTATCCTCATACTCCCAATTCCCAACAAGTGGGAAGATGGGTATACAGAAATCTAACCCAAACAATGAACCAATTTATTTTCTTTATTCAATCCTTTTCTTCTCCTTCTGTCCCTTGTTCTGGGCCTCCATGCTTTCTGTGAAAGATGGTGTGATTTACACAAGACAAAGCCAGTACCTTTCCCCATTACTTGTGCATAGCTCCTGGAACTGCACCAAAGAGATGGTAGCTGAGGACCTCAGGCCTCTCTCTGGACACGGATACTCTCAAGGGTCATGACGAGGATCCCTGGATATTTGGGATCAGATGATTTAGGATCACTTGTTCATGGAGGTTGGAGAACATCAGTGGGCTGTTGCTGTGGCAATGGAGAGCATGTCAGATCAAAGGTAGCTTGCGACATGTGCTTGAGGAAACAGTATTAACATGTGTGAGGGCAACCAGTCAATTTCTGAGTTACACACAAATAGCAGAAATGAGGAAAGTCGGAAAAATTATGAAAAGAAGTGACAGGCCTGTTTAGGAAATACTTAGCCTGTTTCTGATATGTTGAGTTTCAGGCGGCAGCAGAACACTCAAGAGATGCCTTGGAATGTGAGAATGCAAAGCCCCAAACAGAGAACATCCAGGTGAGAGCAAAATCAACCAAACACCCCCCAGATTATGATTTGCCATCTCTCTTGGGTATTTTAGATGCTGGGATCACCATATCGCTGAAGGGTGTTTCTGCCTTCCATGGTGAGTGGACAGTTGTTTTTAGGAGTTATTTCTTAAAACAATTTGCTTTGCTTTTCTTTTACAGGAAAAAAATACTCATTTTTGAAAAGAGGCAAGATTCCCAAAACGAAAGTAAGTCATTGATTTCCTAGTATTTTCACTTTTGAAATTCATTGAGTGTATTTTCTTTCTCCAGATGAAAGAATGTCATCTACTCCCATCCAGGTAATAAGAACATCTCTAAGCTATTTTTTGAGCCAAATCTTGATGATGGTTCTTCTTTGACAAGCAGGACAATGTTGACCAGACCTACTCAGAGGAGCTGTGCTATACCCTCATCAATCATCGGGTTCTCTGTACAAGGCCATCAGGGAACTCTGCTGAAGAGTACTATGAGAATGTTCCCTGCAAAGCTGAGAGACCCAGAGAGTCCTTGGGAGGAACTGAGACTGAGTATTCACTTCTACATATGCCTTCTACAGACCCCAGGCATGCCCGATCCCCAGAAGATGAATATGAACTTCTCATGCCTCACAGAATCTCCTCTCACTTTCTGCAACAGCCACGTCCACTTATGGCCCCTTCTGAGACTCAGTTTTCCCATTTATAGTGAAGTGGCTGGACTAGCATTTGTTTAGCACCAACAAATAAAAGGTGGGATGGGGGATCTGCCTGAAGCAGGGATGGGACACAAAGTCCCTCCAGCTTATCTCCCACAACAACCCTTTCCCTGCAGAGCATGGTTTGTATACCACAAGCCCTCTTAGCACGCAAAAGCCAAAATCTAAAGATCAACCATTTATCCTGAACAACACCATTTGAGAAAGAGGTAACCATCTTTGGTTCTACATGGTTTGGAGAGTATAGTGGTAGGAGGGGCTCCCTGATTCCCCTAAAGCTATGCACACCACAAGGGGCTCTGCTCTTCTGTCTGGGATCTTCTTATAAAGTGTTCCCATGATCATTCTCTAAAGTCACAAGGAAGCTTTACTCATCATACTAAGTGTGCCCAAGGGGGAGTTCACTCATTACTGTGACCTTCCAGCTCAGTCCCCACCCATGGGAGCCTGTGTTGCTCCTCTCACTCCATGTGTCTAAGTCATGTCTTTTACATAGTGTCCTTTGACCTGTTGGCCCCCATGGTCTGGTTAGTTATGTGAGTTGAATCAAGAGGCTCTAGGCCAGATGTTTACATAATTTTAACCTATATGATTTTATTTTTAACTTTGTATTTCTCCCTAGAAATCTTAATAAGACAATTATGCCATCAGACAATGTTAAGAAGAACGATCCTTGGAGATCCCGTAATCCCACTACCCTTCTTTGGCTCAGAGAGGATAATTTGCCTAATGATACATTAAAGTTAGTGGCAAAACTTAATTTGGAGCCTGATTTCCTACTGACTTCCAATTTAGTGCTCCCCCAGTATGCTAAATAGAAAGCCCTCTGCAATATATTAAATGTATACTAAATGTATATATTTAATAATGTCATGTATAAAATATGAATAAAATGTCCACATAGGAAATTAACACATATATACCTTCTCTGATAAGCACTCCTCTATGTG